TTTCTTAGTCTCTCTCTCTTTTTTTTTTTTTTTGAGACAAATTCTTGCTCTGTCACCCAGGCTGGAGTGCAGTGGCCCAATCTTGGCTCGCTGCAACCTCTGCCTCCGGGTTCAAATGATTCTCCTGCCTCAGCCTCCCGAGTAGCTGGGATTGCAGGCACGCGCCACCATACTTGGCTAATTTTTGTATTTTTAGTAGAGACAGGGTTTTGCCATGTTGTCCAGACTAGTCTTGAACTCCTGACCTCGTCATCCGCCTGCCTTGGTCTCCCAAAGTGCTGGGATTACAGGCGTGAGCCACCGCGCCTGGCCACAGTCAGTAGAGACTTTTGAAAGGAAATATTACCTCTTTAATGATGTTTTTAGTCCAAGTAAATTGTGGTAATGTTTAAGAAATTTGCTTACCACAAAAACAGTTTTCAAGGAGCATTTGAACTTGTCCACTTTAAGTCATAAAATGGATTAAAGTGTTTGAAATCTATTGGGATTGTAAATTTATGTCAGTGTACTGACTTTCAAGAGATCTTGATGATCATGTCGTCTGTTTTCATTTTCTACTACATGAGAACATTGAAGCCTGAAACTTAACACAAACCCGAGTTCCCCACTTGCCTAAGAGTCATGGATACCTAAAAAGTATGCTACTTCCCAAGTTGATTTCTTTCAGGATATGGGCCCTTCAAAGGAAAGCAGTGAGGCTGGGGTTTTCCAGGTGGAAAGGTCACATTTCCACATATAACTCAGCGAACATTGTGTTGGGTTGGGAGAAGAATTGGTTCACTATTTTAAACTTTTTGTTTCATCTTGAGGACTTCCCCATCCCCTCTCCTCCGCAAAGCACAAAAGTATTTCCTAATTTTTAAGTCATGGGCTTCCTTTAATGGATTCTGAACTCAGATCACGTCCAGATAAGCATTGTGTAATGGGATGGGTGGGGTTAGATATTTTAGTCACAGATGCATGAGAGGAGGGAGGGTGGAGGACAGCAAAGTTTATAACTGGAGCCTATAGTAGTTTATCTCTTGTCATCGGCCAGGTCACAGAGTCTCACTTCAGGACAGCTGTGCAAGCAGAACCCCCATCACGGTTTTCTTGATGCCTTTGACAGTCACCTGTACATGCCTCTGGGACCTTTCCTCCTCCTTTCTCTTTTTGTTTTTTTTCCCTTGGTCACATGTTTCATTCTACTAAATGTCTAACCAGCTCTTCTCTGTAAATTACAGAGCTGTGATGGCACCTTGCTTGTTGATTATTTCTGGTTGAATAGTTTCCAATGGGACTTCTCTGGAGATAAGTCCTGTATTAGTCCGTTCTCACACTGCTAATAAAAACATACCTGAGACTGGGTAATTTATAAAGGAAAGAGGTTGACTCACAGTTCAGCATGGCTGGGGAGACCTCAGGAAACTTACAATCGTGGTGGAAGGGGAAGCAAACATGTCCTTCACATGGCAGCAGGAGAGAGAAGTGCCGAGCAAAAGGGGGGAAAGCCCTTTATAAAACCATCAGATCTCATGAGAACTAACTCACTATCATGAGAACAGGATGGGGGAAACTGCCCCCATGATTAAATTATCTCTGCCTGGTCCCTCCCATGACATGGGGATTATGAGAACTACAATTCAAGATGAGAATTGGTGGTGACATAGCCAAACCACATTAAATCCCAAGTGCGCATGTCTGGCCCTGATCCCTTTATGTGAGACTGGGGTCATGATCCTCCCGCACCCGTCTTCTGAGCCCTATTCCTACTTGGGCATGCTTAGGCACTTCAGCATCTGCATCCCATTGATGTCTTAAGGGTGGTTCCAGACCTTGGAGGTACACACGACACACTGCTGATGAAAACCTAGAATATAGAATGGAAGTTACATTTATTCATAGAGTGAAAATCCAAAAATAGACCAGAGAGAAGATATGAAAATATCAAGAATGCTTATCTTAGGGAGGTAGGATTATAGGTAACTTTTTTTTTCCTTAGATAAATATATAGATAGATATATTAGTGTTTACAGTTTCTCTGCCACCAACCAAAATATTTTTTTCAGGAGGAAAAAAAACCCCAGCCAGCCAACATACCTAAAAACCATCTCCTGGGCCCGAGAGGGAAAAATTGGGCTCCTTTTCTTGAAATTGCCATTTGTGCCACTGTTGTATTATTTTACCAGTAACTCCAGATTCCAGGCTCCTGTATCTGAGTTCTCTCTCCTTCCACAGTGGAGCTCATACCTTCCTGTTTCCTGGCTGCCACTCAGATTTAGGCTCCGTTTTTCAGACCTCAGTGGCTGTAATAGCTGTTCCTTCTACCTCTTAGGATGGTTCTTTCTGTAATAGCCTTTGTCATCACATCATCAGAGGATGATAGCTCTTAATGAGGATCTAAAATTTGCAGGTAAGATATCCCTGCCTCTGACATGAGATAGATGTATTGCATGCTATTTAACATACAACTATACTGAGTGTGCAGTTGTATGTAAAAGCATTGTTCTAGGTATTGGGTTGAAAGTGGATCAAATGCTAGACAAAGGAGCGTACAAGTCTTGTAAGGAAGACAGCTGCCAAGAGAGAAGAAAGGATGGGGAAATGCTGCGTCTACTAAGTTCAAGGTTCTGAATTGGAAAGCTGCAGCTATTGAGGAGAAGAGTCTTTTAAAATTCCTAAAGGGTTTTTGTTATCTTTTATTGATGCAAATGCTATTTTGTGGCATAAACCTTAATAATTTTGGGGTTGAAACTCTTATCAGGATAAAATGATCCTTTTCTATCCCAAGCTTAATAAATATTGTTTAAGTACAAATTAAATATATGAAATCTGCCCATCTATATTATAAATGTCATATGGCAGAAATTATACCTTGACTTTTGGTTCTTTCACAAAACCTTAATTTTTTTTTTTTTTTTTTGCCTTCAATGAATTTTGTCTGATTTTACATTAAAAGCCTGTAATTTCTCAAGTCTTGAGTCTGGGGAGCCGTCGTCATCCTTTTTTCCCCTCTCCCTTGTCTTCTGGATGTTCAAGCGATTTTAATTAGATGTTGGGCTTTTATGTCAAGTGCTGGCATTGCACTCCATGATAATCCAGGGACTCGGAAGCACATGTTATGCGTCACCCTGGGTTGGTGCAGTGGAACTGGGGTGGGTTGGAAGTAGTATTCTAAATCTGCTTCCTGCGATGGGGTAGGTCAGGTTGTCCTGTGTTGACAAGGAAGAAGTCTGGGTGAGGAAGCGGGATGAAAGCAGACCAGACGCTAGAGTCCACTTTCAAGTCCGATCCCAGGACCTGGCTTAAAGTTAAAGAACAGCAAAGATGAAAGGTGCCGCACAGCAGCACAGGTCGGTGGCCACGTTAATGACATAGAAAGCAAGTGCTGTGAATTCAAAAGAAAGGACAGCTCTGAGCCAGAGTACTTGGTGACTTTGCTCAAACAAATCCCTTTCTGGCACCCCCAGGCCTTCCCTCCCGCTTCAAAAAAATTCTGAATTGTGCCAATCCATTGAGGCTCAGCTCAAGGCCATCCCATGCCTTTCCATCGTAATAAAGCCTTGTTTCCTGGGCTTTAAACATATTCCTTTTTTCTTAGGTACAGATTGAACTTTTTTAAAAGGGAAGTTGTCAGAGGCTCTGTAAAACGTTAAATCAAACCTGCTTTGTTTTAGGGATGGGGTAGCTTGGAATCAGATTTGCTCCTGCTATGGACTGAACATTTGTGTCCCCCCAAAATTCCTATGTTGAAGCCCTAATGCACAGTGTTATGGTGTTTGAAGGGAGGCCCTTGGGAGGTGATTAAGTTTAGATGAGATTGTGTGAGTGAAGCCCTCATGAATGGGATTACTGTCATCCCAAAAAGAGGTAGAGACCCCAGAGCTTCCTCTCTCTTCACCCTGTGAGGATACAGCAAGAAGGAAGCTCTCTGCAAGTCAGGAAGAGAGAGGGCTCTCACTAGAATACACTTGTACTGCCACCCTGATCTTGGACTTCCCCTCCAGAACTGTGAGAAACAAATGTGTGTTGTTTAAGCCACCCAGTCCCTATGATTTTATTAGAGCAGCCCGAGCTCCATTCTCCACTCCCTGGCTTCCTGCATGGACTTTGCAACCAGAGCTTCACGGGGTATAGTTTAATAGCTGTTTCTCTGTAACATATGACAATTCTGGAATGCCGTCTCCCTTTCCAGATTATTCAGAGCTGGGAGAGCTTCCCCCACGATCTCCTTTAGAACCAGTTTGTGAAGATGGGCCCTTTGGCCCCCCACCAGAGGAAAAGAAAAGGACATCTCGTGAGCTCCGAGAGCTGTGGCAAAAGGCTATTCTTCAACAGATACTGCTGCTTAGAATGGAGAAGGAAAATCAGAAGCTCCAAGGTTGGTTTGCCATCTTGATATTGAACAGGCCTTTACTAATGCGCTCTGGAATGGTCTATTCCAGCCTCTGAAAATGATTTGCTGAACAAGCGCCTGAAGCTCGATTATGAAGAAATTACTCCCTGTCTTAAAGAAGTAACTACAGTGTGGGAAAAGATGCTTAGCACTCCAGGAAGATCAAAAATTAAGTTTGACATGGAAAAAATGCACTCGGCTGTTGGGCAAGGTAAGCTTCATTGGGAAGCATCTAGTCAACCTAATTATTTCCATGTCTTCTCTCCCTTTTAAAGGTGTGCCACGTCATCACCGAGGTGAAATCTGGAAATTTCTAGCTGAGCAATTCCACCTTAAACACCAGTTTCCCAGCAAACAGCAGCCAAAGGATGTGCCATACAAAGAACTCTTAAAGCAGCTGACTTCCCAGCAGCATGCGATTCTTATTGACCTTGGTAAGTCTGTGCCATCGATTGGAGATGACAATATTATTACAACTAATATGTATTCTTTTCACAGGGCGAACCTTTCCTACACACCCATACTTCTCTGCCCAGCTTGGAGCAGGACAGCTATCGCTTTACAACATTTTGAAGGCCTACTCACTTCTAGACCAGGAAGTGGGATATTGCCAAGGTCTCAGCTTTGTAGCAGGCATTTTGCTTCTTCATATGAGTGAGGAAGAGGCGTTTAAAATGCTCAAGTTTCTGATGTTTGACATGGGGCTGCGGAAACAGTATCGGCCAGACATGATTATTTTACAGGTATAGAGTGTTCCTTATGTCTTTAATACAACAATTCTCAGCCCTTGTGGCTGTCTTCCTGCAGATCCAGATGTACCAGCTCTCGAGGTTGCTTCATGATTACCACAGAGACCTCTACAATCACCTGGAGGAGCACGAGATCGGCCCCAGCCTCTACGCTGCCCCCTGGTTCCTCACCATGTTTGCCTCACAGTTCCCGCTGGGATTCGTAGCCAGAGTCTTTGGTGAGCATTAGTAAATCTGTTTGCCAGAACCAGTTTAACTTTCTGCATTTCTGTGTTTTCTCAGATATGATTTTTCTTCAGGGAACAGAGGTCATATTTAAAGTGGCTTTAAGTCTGTTGGGAAGCCATAAGCCCTTGATTCTGCAGCATGAAAACCTAGAAACCATAGTTGACTTTATAAAAAGCACGCTACCCAACCTTGGCTTGGTACAGATGGAAAAGACCATCAATCAGGTATGAGTCAGTCCAAACCTTGCAAATGCTTATTAGTACGTGATGACTTTTCTTTCTATAACAGGTATTTGAAATGGACATCGCTAAACAGTTACAAGCTTATGAAGTTGAGTACCACGTCCTTCAAGAAGAACTTATCGATTCCTCTCCTCTCAGTGACAACCAAAGAATGGATAAATTAGAGAAAACCAACAGCAGCTTACGCAAACAGAACCTTGACCTCCTTGAACAGTTGCAGGTAGAGCATATTTATAAAGCAGCTTCCTGAATATTGTATTCTCATTTCTTCTTTTATTCTCCAGGTGGCAAATGGTAGGATCCAAAGCCTTGAGGCCACCATTGAGAAGCTCCTGAGCAGTGAGAGCAAGCTGAAGCAGGCCATGCTTACCTTAGAACTGGAGCGGTCGGCCCTGCTGCAGACGGTGGAGGAGCTGCGGCGGCGGAGCGCAGAGCCCAGCGACCGGGAGCCTGAGTGCACGCAGCCCGAGCCCACGGGCGACTGACAGCTCTGCAGGAGAGATTGCAACACCATCCCACACTGTCCAGGCCTTAACTGAGAGGGACAGAAGACGCTGGAAGGAGAGAAGGAAGCGGGAAGTGTGCTTCTCAGGGAGGAAACCGGCTTGCCAGCAAGTAGATTCTTACGAACTCCAACTTGCAATTCAGGGGGCATGTCCCAGTGTTTTTTTTGTTGTTTTTAGATACTAAATCGTCCCTTCTCCAGTCCTGATTACTGTACACAGTAGCTTTAGATGGCGTGGACGTGAATAAATGCAACTTATGTTTTCTTGTTGGTTCCTTTTTGAGTGTCACTGTGTTTGTAAAGAGCATTCACAATACGGTGGAATTTCAAAAGCTGGAAGAGCTCGAGATCATGCCTCAGGCAAAGGCGTGGGTCCATCGTTCTTCCGAGAGGGTTTGTGTGGCGACTACACCCTCAGCGTCCCTGGCAAGGTGCAGTTGGCTCTCGCCCATTCTTGTTATGGAAACCTAAGATGATCATTGGGAAGATCAGTGATCTTGGGTCATTGATCCCTGGCTCAGAGGATAGCGGTTTCCATCATAAACCAAGATGATGAGTTCAGCCTTTATCCCTCGTGGTTCCACTAGATGTAACTTAAAGGAGTTAACATTTGAGGACTTTGTTCTACATCAGATTTTACTATTTGAATGTTTAAGATCACTTTATTGAATTTGAAGATCATCAAATTAAATAAAATGATTTATTTAATTTGGATATCCTGATCACTGTCAAGTGAAATGGATCTCTCTCTTTGGTATTTAAGGAAGTTTGTCTTTAAAAAAAAAATAGAGTGTTTTCATACATTTTTGCTTATCCCATAAGTACAGTTGATCAAAGTCATAGTAGGTAAATGCTTTATGGGACAGCTGACACCTTTTAGACCCTACCAGGTATTGCTAGCATGTGAGCTGCAGTTGTGGGGTCTGAGATATTTCTTTGTGGTAGTTTCATACCCATACTATAGAGTCATGTATTTATTTTTGCCTGTTGTGTGATGTAATGCAATCATGTTCCTTTGAGTCTCCATCCCTTGGAAATCTGACTTCTTGCAGAAGGAGTAGGCACATCAAGATATTCAGGGGTGCCCCAAGAGTCTGGGACTTTCAAAAAAAAAAGATCAGGCTGAAACTGCAGTCAGATTTATGACAGCTGACAGTTTTTCAGAGGTCGCACACAGTGACTCTCCTCTCTCAGGATGACGAGGACCTGTGCCTTCAACAAGCAAAATGCTGCTCACGGTTGTCCTGCTTGCAGCCAGTCACTGTGTAAAGCCTCTCTGATGTGCACTTAAGAGTGGGTTGCTTTCTCACAAAGATGGGGTTCTGTGCAGTCACAGGTCACTTCCTTGACAACACAATCATTTCTGATCTTTATCACTGTAACCACGTCTTCTATTCCATAGGAGTTTCTTTTGATTCTCTCAGTTGCGGGGGGCATCTCTTAATCCTGGGGTAAAAGGAGAGATTGCCATACTTAGACTCACTGTGAGTCTCCCCGGCCATTTCACGAGGAGACCACAGTGCTGCCACCAGTGCCTAAACAGGTGGCTGGCATTCGAGACTTCCTCCTGTTCCCTGGGTCAGAGGATAGCGGTTTCCATCATAAACCAAGATGATGAGTTCAGCCTTTATCCCTCGTGGTTCCGCTAGATGTAACTTATAGGAGTTAACATTTGAGGACTTTGTTCTGCATCAGATCTTACTATTTGAATGTTTACTGTTGGATTTTGGGCATCTTATTACTGTTACTCAAAAACATTGACTCTGCATCAAGAAAGAAACAAGAAAGCAATAAAACAAGAAATAATTCATGCTCACATTTTTATGGTGGTTTTTTTTTTTTTTTTAACT